GGAGGGGCTGGGTGCAGACTTTGAAATCTGCTGCAAAATAAAAAGTTAAATGAGTTCCCATTGGACTCAGAACCTCGAATGTCTGTTCCTTCTTCGCAACAGTTGCGTTCTCGTAAAATCTTCTGAGAAAAGGAACTCGCCCCACGTTCCTTGCCTTTAATAAGGATGTTTGCTGTGGGATTTGGGCTCGGTGCTGTTTATGGTATTTATTCTTGGAATCTCTTTCACACTAGGCATCTCTTCCAGAGGACTGAGTGAAATACATCTGTGTAAATATAACGGCTCGTTTCGTTCTTTCATTGAAGATCTACTTTGTGCCAGGCACAGTGCTAGGTGCTGGGATTATCTTGAGGACATAACAGATGTAGTAGCTGCCCTAGGAGCTCGATCCCAATGACTTGCTGATCTGAACGAGAATCCTGGACTTGGCTCTTTTCGTTTGGTTCTTCTTGTTTGTTCACAGTCTTTTTGTCTCCTATAACGTTTAGCATAGTGTCATAGATCTAAATGATTAAAAGTAACCTATTGCAAGATGGAGGGAGAGAATGAAATAAATCATGAACCAGGCATTGAACCAGCACCTAGAAGCGCTTGGATTTCCAGCCGCGCTCAACGAGTTAAGGGACAGTCAGGGGGTGGAGCCAAGTGCTGGGGGCAGGCCTGGGCGCCTCACTGCCAGGGCGGCTCCAAGGAAACGTAATTAAACAAAGACTCTGGCCAATAGCCCTGCGGGATTAACGCGAGTGGCTGGCAGGTTGTCCAATGGGAGGAGACGTCGGAGTTGCGCGGTGAAGTTCGGCTTCCTGAGCCGCGGTGGGCGTGGCCGCGGTAGGCTGCCAGCCAGGCTGGGAAAGCGGTGGTAGCTGGTTGGGTTGCTGGGGCTCGGTTGTTGTAGTCGCGATGTTCTTCTCCGAGGCCAGAGCCAGGTCGCGGACGTGGGAAGCCAGTCCCTCGGAACACAGGAAGTGGGTGGAAGTAGGTTTCCGGAGGGCGACTGAGCCTCGGACTTCAGCTTGGCCTGGGCCTCTCGCTTCCTCTCCCGTGTCTGGGTCTCACTCTGCCGGGTGTGCAGATAAGACCTGGGCTGCCTGTCCAAAGGGTCGTGGTTAATGACTGATCCTGGAGCTGCAGGGCTCCTGGCTCCCCGTCCAGGACTACGGCTACCTCCAAGTTCCATCTCCTTTCTCTCTATATAGTCTATTAATGGTAACCTTGAGTCTGCATCTCTCCCGCCTTTCCTCATTAACTAAAGCTATTTAATGTTCTTCAGGTATTTAAAGCATGTGATGAAGATCACAAAGGATATCTCAGCAGAGAGGACTTTAAAACTGCTGTTGTAATGCTGTTTGGGTACAAGCCCTCCAAGGTAGAGCTTTCTTATATATTTGGGGATGGGGTTACATGTTCTATTATTTTTTCCTCTTTTCTAGATAGAAGTGGATTCTGTGATGTCTTCAATAAATCCAAATACTTCTGGTAATATGAAAGTTAATATTAATTTTTAGTACCTTTGACAAATTGTTTTTTCCCCAACTTTTAGGTATATTACTCGAGGGGTTTTTAAATATTGTCAGGAAAAAGAAGGAAGCTCAACGATATCGGAACGAAGTAAGACACATCTTCACAGCCTTTGACACCTACTGTAAGTGTCTCTAAAGTGTTTTGATGTAAAAAGTAAGTGAATATTTTTTATTGTTTTCAAATAGATCGTGGATTTTTAACTTTGGAAGATTTCAAAAAAGCATTTAGGCAGGTGGCTCCCAAATTACCGGAAAGGACTGTTCTTGAGGTATTCAGGTAAGGCATCAAAATCCTTCTGTACACCACCTATGTGTAAATGACTTTTTGTTTCATTTTCCAGGGAAGTAGATCGAGATTCAGATGGTCACGTCAGCTTTAGAGACTTTGAATATGCCCTGAACTATGGACAGAAGGAAGCCTAACTATTGTGAACTACTTTTGGTAACTCTGGGGAGATCAATAGATTGTAATGTCAGCAGACTCGACTCTACTAATGATGTCATGCTACAGACTTGTGATTAAACATTTAAAAATTTTTAATTTTTGTGGGTACATAGTAGGTGCATATGTATACATACACACACATATATGGGTTACGGGAGATATTTTGGCACAGGCATGCAATAAGTAATTGACTAAATTTTTAATCATAATTTTTGGATGCTGATGATAGACTTGCATCTCAGAATCCTAGAGATGGTTGCTGCCGGGGGTCTCCTTCTGTGTGGCCAGCAGCCCTGAGTCAGGCCGCCATTGCTAGAGCTGGGGCTAGGGATGGCACTGGTGGTCCTCCTCCTCCTCACTCTTCTTGCCCCCTACCCTCTCCACACTGCAGGCCACGGTGCTCTACTCACTCACTTCATTGTCCTCACCATCCCACCCTGAATCTCATCATCTCCTAATATCTGCAGAGGGGCAGACTTTTCCTGCCAATGGTGCCAGTTTCCTTCATTTGCTCAACATTGGTTGAACAAATAATAGCACCTACACATACAGAATACTTACTATGTTCCAAGCAATCAGCCAGGCCTTGGGAAGCATAGGCTTAAGACTTCTCTAAGATAGGCTCATGCCTACAATCCCAGCACTTTGGGAGGCCAAAGCAGGAGGATCACTTGAGCCTAGGAATTGGAGACTAGCCTGGGCAACATACCGAGACCCCATCCCTACCAAAAAATTAATAATAAAAAATTATCTGGATTTAGTGGTGTGTACCTGTAGTCCCAGCTACTTGGGAGGCTGAGGTGGAAGGATCATTTGAGCCCAGGGGTTTGAAGCTTCAGTGAGCCATGATTGCACTGTCGCACTCCAGCCTGGATGATAGAGCAAGACCCTGTCTCTAAAAAAACACTTTCAATTAAAAAAAAACATATAAAGACTTCTCTAAGATAATGTCCCTGAGTCCAAATCATCACTGTAAAGTGGTCCCAGGGCACTGTCTGTGCAAGACAAAGAAATCGGCTTGGGCTAACATGAGCAAGCCCTCTCGGGCTATATACAGAGGAAGAACAGGGTGATGAGGGTACTGGGGGCAAGAGACATGTTTGCAGAACCCTTTAGGATGGTCTAGGCTTGGGAGTCTCACTGTGGAGAAGCAAGCCTTGAGCTGCTCAGCTGCCCTCTGCTCCATACCCCCTGGTTTCTAGCAGTCACGTCCTGCACCCAGACACTTAGCCATGTGTGTTCACGTTCCCCATGCCTTGCCTGTCCTGCTGGGCTCCAGTAACTGCTATACTGGAGCAAGAACAGCAATGCTGGACACTCAGCATTTAGTGAAGGTAATTCCAAAATACTGGTATCAGTACTCTTATTTATAAGTGTACGGAATGCATAACATGAACATTAGTCAAAGAACTTTTAATATAATTCACTTTTTAAGTGTTAAAATTTAAAGGTCAAGTAAAATTGTAAATTTGTAATATGGAAACATTAAGCGTCATTATCATACAAATTATTAGCAGATAACCTTAATAAAAATAAACGTTTGCGGGTTTTTTTTGAGACAGAGTCTCACTTTGTCACCTAAGCTGGAGTACAGTGCGCGATCTCGGCTCACTGCAACTTCCGCCTCCTGGGATCAAGTGATTCTCCTGCCTTAGCCTCCTGAGTATCTGGGTTTACAGGTGTGTACCGCCACACCCGGCTAATTTTTAGTAGAGAAGGGGTTTCACCATGTTGGCCAGGCTGGTCTTGAACTCCTGACCTCAAGTGATCCGTCTGCCTCGGCCTCCCAAAGTGCTGGGATTACAGGCGTGAGCCACCATGCCTGGCCAATAAAAATAAAGTTTTAAACTGTCAAATAAGAGGAGCCTAACAAGATGTGACAACTAAATGTCATTTGGTATCCTGGATGAGATCACGGAATAAAAAATAAACATTGGCCGGACACAGTGACTCAGCCTGTAATCCCAGCACTTCGGGAGGCCGAGGCGGGTGGATCACGAGGTCGGGAGATCGAGACCATCCTGGCTAACACGGTGAAACCCCGTCTCTACTAAAAATACAAAAAACAAAAAAAGATTAGCTGGGCGTGGTGGCAGGTGCCTGTAGTCCCAGCTGCTCGGGAGGCTGAGGCAGGAGAATAGCATGAACCTGGGAGGCAGAGCTTGCAGTGAGCTGAAATGGTGCCACTGCACTCCAGTCTGGGCAACAGAGCGAGACTCCCTCTCAAAAAAAAAAAAAAAAAAAAAAAAAAAGACATTAAGTAGAAACAAATCAAGCATGGACTTTAGCTAATAATAATGTATCACTATTGGTTCATTAATTGTAACAAATGTATCCTACTCATATATAATGTTAATAGTAGGGGAAACTGGGTGAGGTATATGGGAACCCTCTACTATTTTCACAATTTTTCTATAAATCTAAAACTATTCTAAAATTAAAAATTCATTTAAAAAATAAAGTCTTATTCAAAACCTGTTAAACTAAACTTTATCTAAAATGAAGAAAACATTGAAAATCAAGTAAAAATAAAATCTTATTTCAAATACAAAGCGGATCAATGGTATCATTGAGTAGCTTTTGT